CTGGAATTATACAGTATCTGTCTTTCAAAAAGACACTATTAAACCGGTGAAGTGACTAGAAGACATGAATGGAAACAGTCTAAAATACAAAGGGACAAAAAGCCATGAAGCACAAAGGGAGCTCAGGAGGGTTCAGAATCTATAAAATAACTCCAATTGTAACACTAGTTATCAGAAGTAGATACAAATCCTCTTTTATCTTTAAAACGAAGGCAGGAGATATCTGCATCATCTCTTCATTTCTTGAAATTTGACTCAAAAAGGAAGTTGCTGTCTTTATATCAGACTAGAATTCAACCAGAAAGAAAATCGTATTAAAACAATCTGCCTAAAAGCTTTTCAATCTTTCTTAGACATTAGCTACTTGAATAAACATGTTGCTGAGATGTAATAATACTTACCTAGAAAACTATTATTTATGTTTTTCTTATGAACTATAAAACATAATTGTTACAAATTATATGCTTTTTTGTATATTATACAAAATACAAAAAAAGAAAGCAATAACTTAAAATCACAAACTTCAACAACCTTAAAAAACACGCTGATTGAAATAATCAAAGAGATGGATGCTTAATCAAATCTGAAATTATTGCTGATGTGAAAGCTAATTTCAACTTTTGAGAACAATATGAACAAAAAAGTTACATGATTGATGGGAAATTTTTATTCTCATCATATTAAGTATTTTAATTACATTTGTTAACCTGGAGATATTCTCTGCAAATGTGAAATCATGAAGCAAATTTAATAGAACTACACTTCCAGAGAAAAGTTACCAATCATCAAAACCTCTGAAAGATTAAAACTGTAATTCTGAAAATTTTTTTGTTTTGCTCCACTTTATTCTTTTTTTATTGATATAGTAAATGTCCCAGGGCTCTGACCTAGCTTCAGAGAAGTGTTCAAGAAACAGAAATTATCCAATTACGGATTACCAAAACTGTAACAGGGATTAAGAAGTGACAGAGAAAAGGAACACCCTCGAAGTGTGTATATAAAGGCCAAAAAGGCAGCCTTGAATACACTCTTCGTCATCACCTCTCCTATTCGCCTGGACAAGCTCATGTTTGCAGGAGCACCATGTCTTGCTCGTCTCGCGCCTCCTCCTCCAGGGCTGGAGGCAGCAGCTCAGCCAGGGTGTCTGCTGGTGGAAGCAGCTTCAGCAGTGGAAGCAGATGTGGTCTGGGGGGCAGCTCGGCCCAGGGCTTCCGAGGAGGAGCCAGCAGCTGCAGCCTGAGTGGGGGGTCTAGCGGTGCTTTTGGGGGCAGCTTTGGAGGGGGCTTTGGTAGCTGCTCAGTAGGGGGTGGTTTTGGGGGAGCTTCAGGCTCTGGGACAGGATTTGGTGGGGGTTCTAGCTTTGGCGGGGTCTCTGGATTTGGCAGGGGTTCTGGATTCTGTGGGAGTTCTAGATTCAGCAGTGGTGCTACTGGAGGCTTCTACAGCTATGGTGGTGGTATGGGAGGTGGTGTTGGCGATGGGGGGCTTTTCTCTGGAGGGGAAAAGCAAACCATGCAGAACCTCAATGACCGCTTGGCCAATTACCTAGACAAGGTCAGAGCCCTGGAGGAGGCTAACACTGATCTGGAGAACAAAATCAAGGAGTGGTATGACAAATATGGGCCTGGGTCTGGAGACGGTGGATCGGGAAGAGATTATAGCAAATACTATTCAATAATTGAAGATCTCAGAAACCAGGTGAGACTATCTGTGCCTGAGTTTCTATTATTCGTGATTCACTCACTATTAACATCTTTTTTAGATCATTGCTGCCACTGTTGAAAATGCTGGGATCATTTTGCACATTGACAATGCCAGATTGGCTGCTGATGACTTCAGACTGAAGTAAGAAACATAAAGACTTGAAAACAAGTGTTAGTATTTTTTGCCTTACTGCTGCCCCTTCCAGGTATGAGAACGAGCTGTGTCTCCGGCAGAGCGTGGAGGCTGACATCAATGGCCTGCGGAAAGTCCTGGATGACCTGACTATGACCCGCTCTGACCTGGAGATGCAGATTGAGAGTTTCACCGAGGAGCTAGCCTACCTGAGGAAGAACCACGAGGAGGTAGGAACATGTTCTACATAAACGAATAACTCGCATCACGATAGTCTTTTTTCCTTCATGCTAGGAAATGAAGAATATGCAAGGAAGCTCTGGAGGGGAGGTGACCGTAGAAATGAATGCTGCGCCAGGGACCGACCTGACCAAATTACTGAATGACATGAGGGCGCAGTACGAGGAGCTGGCTGAGCAAAACCGCCGAGAGGCTGAGGAGCGGTTCAACAAGCAGGTAGATCCTCTCTGCTGAGCACCTAAGCCAGTGCCTACAACAGCTGCATTATGTTTGTATTTAGAGCGCATCACTACAAGCACAAATCTCCACTGATGCTGGGGCAGCCACTTCTGCCAAGAATGAGATAACAGAACTAAAACGTACCCTGCAAGCCCTGGAAATTGAGCTTCAGTCCCAACTGGCCATGGTATGTGCAAATAGCTTTTCACATTTTCCAACATCATGAATTTTTTATTTGCTTTTTCTCTTAGAAAAGCTCCCTGGAGGGAACCCTGGCTGACACAGAAGCTGGCTACGTGGCTCAGCTGTCAGAAATTCAAACGCAGATCAGTGCCCTGGAGGAGGAGATCTGCCAGATCTGGGGTGAGACTAAATGCCAGAACGCAGAGTACAAGCAATTGCTGGACATCAAGACACGCCTGGAGGTGGAGATCGAGACCTACCGCCGCCTGCTCGATGGAGAGGGAGGGTAAACCAAAGTCATGAACAAACTAAAATGCAGCAAAGGAAAACATAATTCTTTTTTTCTCCAGTGGTTCTAGTTTTGCAGAATTTGGTGGTAGAAACTCAGGATCTGTAAACATGGGATCCAGGGATCTGGTATCTGGTGACTCAAGATCTGGAAGCTGTTCTGGTCAAGGACGAGGTAGACTTTTTTTAATATTGATAATAGTTCTGCCAGACTGACATTGCAATCCCATGATTTTCAGATTCAAGCAAGACTAGAGTGACTAAGACTATCGTAGAGGAGTTGGTGGATGGCAAGGTTGTCTCGTCTCAAGTCAGCAGTATTTCTGAGGTGAAAGTTAAATAAGGAACTTCCAGATCAACAAAAGTGTCTTTCAAAGAAAAAAAAATCAAGAAGGACACAAGCGAAGAAATGGCATCAATCTAGGCATCTTTCTGGATAATTTCAGGAAAAGCTTCAGTCCAGAAATGGATGACTAGCCAACTTTTCTGCATCTTCTTATTTCCTCATTAGAATGCTCTTGAAATAGCTGAATTAACAACTTTGCTTTAATTGTTTCTATGCTTCAATAAATTTACTTTTGCAAGTTAATTATTACTTATTTTTTTAAAAAGTATTTTACC